CCTGGCCAACATGGTGAAACCCCATCTCTACTGAAAATACAAAAATTAGCTGGGCGTGGTGGCACACACCTGTAATCCCAGCTGCTTGGGAGGCTGGGGCAGCAGAATCGCTTGAACCTGGGAAGTGGAGGTTGCAGTGAGCTGAGATTGTGCCACTGCACTCCAGCCTGGGCAACAGAGCAAGACTGTGTCTCAAAAAAAAAAAAAAAAAAAAAAGATAAACTATATGTGACAAGTCCTCTTACTTGAGGACTCGTTATTGTTTATCTTGAAAACGTGTATGTAATGGGTTGTATGCGCTTGGCTATACAAAAAAGTAAGATTTCCTCCCTTCTTTGCAAGCTCTTAGCAGATCACCTGTCATGTACATCACATTGTGGTTGAATGCTTATTCAATAATAAAATTGTTTTCTTTCTCAACTACCTTGAGGGAGAGGATGGGGTTTTTTTTGTTGTTGTTTTTGTTTTGTTTGTTTTTGAGACGGAGTTTCGCTCATTGCCCAGGCTGGAGTACAATGGCGCAATCTCAGCTCACTGCAACCTCCGCCTCCCAAGTTCAAGTGATTCTTCTGCCTCAGCCTCCCAAGTAGCTGGGATTACAGGCATGTGCCACCACATCTGGCTAATTTTGTATTTTTAGTAGAGATGGGGTTTCACCATGTTGGTCAGGCTGGTGTCAAACTCCTGACCTCAGATGATCCACCCGCCTCAGCCTCCCAAAGTGTTGGGAATACAGGCGTGAGCCACCGCGCCCAGCTGAGTTGGGGTTTTAAGAGTTCTTAAGCTTGCCCCTCTCCCAGCTCAAGTGGCTTAATGGCGTTCTTTCCCACACACACCTTTCTGTTCCTTCACCTGCGCAAGTTTGAGGACCATGCTAGTCTGGTCCTAACTGCCCCAACTGCCAGCCTGGGCTAGCACCCGACATGAAGTCCTGTAGGCGACCTGCCCCTTTAAGAGCACCCCCCTCCTTCAGCTCCTCCCTCAGGCCTGGTGGCCGGATTTCCCAGTTGGGGCCCAGCCTTTTAAAGCCATCGCTCCTTCTTTCTGGCCGGATGTGTGCTGAGACCCAGAGTCACCCAGGGGTCTCCGTCACGTGCCAGGAGTAGGCAGAAGTGGGCTGTGACAGGTGCATGTGGGCATGGACCCCACAGCCTGGGGGAGGCATTCTTATTCTTATTCCCATTTTGCAGATCAGGAAACAGAGCTCAGTGCAGCCCACTAAATTGCTCAGGGCCCTACAGCTAACAAGCGGCAGAGGCAGGATCTGCACTCAGGTCAGTGGGACTCCAAAGCTTTGATAGTCTCTGCCCCCATATCTCGGTTCCTTCCTCTTCCCAGGAGCTGCTTGGAGATGCTGCTGTGGCCACTGCTGCTGCTGCTGCTGCTGCTGCCAACATTGGCCCTGCTCAGGCAGCAGCGGTCCCAGGATGCCAGGCTGTCCTGGCTTGCTGGCCTCCAGCACCGAGTGGCATGGGGGGCCCTGGTCTGGGCAGCCACCTGGCAGCGGCGGAGGCTGGAGCAGAGCACGCTCCATGTGCACCAGAGCCAGCAGCAGGCCCTGAGGTGGTGTCTACAGGGAGCCCAGCGCCCCCACTGTTCCCTCAGAAGGAGCACAGGTGTGTTTCCCAGGGTCTGGGGAGGTGACCCACTGAGGCGTTTCTGTTGTCATTGGGGCTATAGACATAAGCACCTTCCGGAATCATCTCCCTCTGACCAAGGCCAGCCAGACCCAGCAGGAAGACAGTGGAGAGCAGCCACTGCCCCCGACCTCAAACCAGGACCTTGGGGAGGCCTCTCTGCAGGTAATCTAGGATGGCCAGAGCCCAGTCCTGGCACCAGACCAACATTCTCTCTTTCCTCCTCCAGGCCACCTTGCTGGGTCTGGCAGCCCTAAACAAGGCCTACCCAGAAGTGCTGGCTCAGGGACGCACTGCCCGTGTGACGCTTACATCCCCTTGGCCCCGACCCCTGCCTTGGCCTGGGAATACCCTGGGCCAGGTGGGCACCCCTGGAACCAAGGACCCTAGGGCCCTGCTGCTGGACGCACTGAGGTCCCCAGGGCTGAGGGCACTGGAGGCTGGGACGGCTGTCGAACTTCTGGATGTTTTCTTGGGCCTGGAGACTGATGGTGAAGAGCTAGCTGGGGCGATAGCTGCCGGGAACCCTGGAGCGCCTCTCCGTGAACGGGCAGCTGAGCTCCGGGAGGCCCTAGAGCAGGGGCCACGGGGACTGGCCCTTCGGCTCTGGCCAAAGCTGCAGGTGGTGGTGACTCTGGATGCAGGAGGCCAGGCCGAGGCTGTGGCTGCCCTCGGGGCCTTGTGGTGCCAAGGACTAGCCTTCTTCTCTCCTGCTTATGCTGCCTCGGGAGGTCAGTGGGACTCAAGGGCAGTGAGGTGGGGGCAGACGCTGAGGAGGCTGCTTTGCTTTCACAGGGGTGCTGGGCCTAAACCTACAGCCAGAGCAGCCCCATGGGCTCTACCTTCTGCCCCCTGGGGCCCCCTTTATCGAGCTGCTCCCAGTCAAGGAAGGCACCCAGGAGGAAGCTGCCTCCACCCTCCTTTTGGCCGAGGCCCAGCAGGGCAAGGAGTATGAGCTGGTGCTGACGGACCGCGCCAGCCTCACCAGGTGATCAGCTGCACAGCCCCTGCTACCTGGGGGCCCGACCTCACTCCCACTTGCACCCCATCAGGTGCCGCCTGGGTGATGTGGTGCGAGTGGTTGGTGCCTACAATCAGTGTCCAGTCGTCAGGTTCATCTGCAGGTAGGTGACCCCGGGGAGCTGAAGGGCCATCCGGCTCCACTGCCTCTCCCTTCCTCCTCTTCAGGCTGGACCAGACCCTGAGTGTGCGAGGGGAAGATATTGGTGAAGACCTGTTCTCTGAGGCCCTGGGCCGGGCAGTGGGGCAGTGGGCGGGGGCCAAGCTGCTGGACCATGGCTGTGTGGAGAGCAGCATTCTGGGTGAGCCTCCCCACCGGCTCCTGCCTACCATCCCAAGAAACTCTTTTTTCCCTATGAATCTCAGAGTGGGGAAGAACAGATAGGGCAGAGGACACTAGACTTGGCAGCTGCCCATTCACCGGAAGTATGTGTGCACATGGGGTCTATTCACAGATTCCTCTGCGGGCTCTGCTCCCCACTACGAGGTGTTTGTGGCGCTGAGGGGGCTGAGGAATCTGTCAGAGGAAAATCGAGACAAGGTAAAGGAGACGAGGACAGGGTCTGACTGTAGACACCAGCTCACTCAGGCTGTTCTGTTCCCAGCTGGACCACTGCCTTCAGGAAGCCTCTCCCCGCTACAAGTCCCTGCGGTTCTGGGGCAGCGTGGGCCCTGCCAGAGTCCACCTGGTGGGGCAGGGAGCCTTCCGAGCACTCCGGGCAGCCCTCGCTGCCTGCCCCTCCTCCCCCTTCCCCCCTGCGATGCCCCGGGTCCTTCGGCACAGGCACCTGGCCCAGTGTCTGCAGGAGAGGGTGGTGTCCTGAGTCAAGTCCTGCCCCACCGCCCAGCTCCCCCCAGAGGCCACCTCGCCCCTCCCTCTGGGACCTCTCCGGATGGGGAGTCCTTGGCCAGGGTCTCTGACTCTGTGTCACCTGACATTTGCCCATGAGAGCCGCTGGGCCTTAGAGAGGCCTTGGCCCAGCTGACCGGTTCTGAAGTATGGGCCTCCGGGGTTAGCAGATGCCAGCAGTGCCTGCCCGTGTCCCCATGTCCCGGCATGAAGGACACTGCTAGAGAGTTACCATGCACACCGATGGTTTCCTGTATCACAGCCCAAAGAGGTTCTCTGGTGGCCACAGCTGTGTGCTCAGTCAGTGCACTGGGCAAGCTAGAAGTGTTGGGGGGTTAATGTCCCCAGGAGCAGCAACCCTGAGTCAATAAGGAGCAGGACCTCAGCTTCATTGTCCTTGAGCAGGACAATTCTGAAGTGTATTCTACATAAACTCTCAGAGGATGCCCAGCAGGATGGAGTCCCAGTTGCCCGCAGCAGTAACCCACTCATTCATGTACTTCCTGCGGGGGCTCTCCCTTCCCTCTCTTCCCCACTCCCCCGCCTTGGGCTTCCTGGGATGGCTCCCAAATAAACCTCTTGCACCCAGATTCTTGCCTCAGGGTCTGCTTTGGGGAAACGG